AAAGTGAATGTGGGGAACTGATTGGCTTTGGAGGACGCAGTGACTCAGGAATGTCATGAGTTTGACATTGGGATGGGAGACCAGGCCTGCCTGCTGTGCTGGGCCCCTTCTCAGTTCTCTGGCCTCCCTCCCCATTCCTTCCTATATTGCTCTGCCTTCAGCCCTGACTTCATAATCAGGTCATTTTCTGTGACCTCTGAGGTGACCACAGGAGATGAAAAATGAAGAGGCAGACGAGGCAAATTCATTCCTCCTTTGGATTCAAATGGCAAAGTCACAATTAAATGATTGGTTTGATCTGCCCTCTTGTCTAGGCCCACATTTCTCTGTCACTACGGTTCAAAGGTGGCCTGGTCCATAGGGGTGGAACTGAGGCAGTCCAGTGCCCTGGCATGCCTTGATATCTGGGCACATAGCGTGGCTGCTGGACACATACTTGGTTTTGTGAATGGGTTGATCTCTAGATGCCTCCCAGATAGAGATGAGTTCCTTGGTTCCTTTTTATCCACCATCAGAACATTATTTGAAATTCATTTCCAGGTTCTCAGAACAAACCGCCTCAAGGGTAGATACTCCACCTCACTCCCCCTCTTCCTAGTAACACTGCTGGTGGGGGCCCCTGCTTGTATCAGACGTGCAGCTTTGATCAGGACTGGGTACTGCTACTGTACGTGTGTGGTTACTTCTGCCAGTAACGCTGAAGGTGTGAATGTCACGACACTGGACTCTGAATGCCTCTCCTCCTCCTTGTAGAGAGCAGAGCCACTGCCAGAAGGAAGGGGACAAGACCCAGCAGGACACCTTCTTTCCACGCTTTCCAGCCTGTGGGAGCGGCAGGGGCAACAGAGAGAGGATCTGGAGCCAGGATTAATGACTCATTTATGAAGCATCTTATTCTGCGACCGAGGCTCAGTGGTCAGTGGCGACGTAAATGGCTCGACTCCCCGCTGGCATTCGCTTCATCATCTCATTCTCCAGGGATCAGTGGTGAGTCCTGGTGGGGCAGGCCCTTGGCATGGAGCTGTGTATAGGTGAGGGCTACTGTGCAGGTAGTTGTGTTGCCCCAGTTTCATTATAAAACACATAAAACTTGAATCACTGACCTCACCCATAACCGTTGAATTGCTTTTTGGTGGTGGAAGCCGTGACCCAGAACAGTGCTGAGGTGTCCTTTGTCCTTGGTACTGGCATTGTCAGATAGTGTTTGGGCTCCCGCGTGGTCTCCAGTGGTTTCTCTAAGAACCATGGTCCCTACAGAAAAATGACCACTGACTACCAGCAGGGTTAGCAAATGGCTGTGGTGAAATAAGCACATAACTTATATATAAGTTACACAACTCTGAGATCAGATGAGTGGCCTTGCCGGGGCAGAACTTTCAGAGAGAAAATGAAATGTTCTGGTGCAGCCCAGAATGCTGCTTTCCGTTCAGAGAGTGCCTCGCCTTGCATATTCTGAGAATCCTTCTCTTAGGTGGCCTCATTAATTCCATTCTCCTTGAAGGAAACAGTTGACAAGCCCAGAGTCTGAAGCTGGGCTCCCTGGCCTCTAACTTGTCCTGCTGACCTCTTCTGGGAGAGGAAAAACTTTGCTTCTACCCTCGTAGGTTCTGTTTTGGGGGACCTGGGAATTAAACTGACAAAAGACAGACTAGCAAGAGAAAAGACAGATTTCACCACTTATGTACGAGAGGTCATAGAAAAGTGTCCCTCAAAGGGGCATTTAGAATTCTGGGCTTATGCACCGTCCGTCCTTCACAGGGGAAGGGGAGTGAGAGAAAGGTACCTGTGGGCAAACGAATGGCTTTTTGGAAAGACAAGTGGGCCCTCAAGAGAACAGAGAACAGATGGGCGATGTGGTAGTTTTGTGATCATTCCTGTTTCAGTGCAGTGTGGAGGCTTCTCATCTCCAGTGGTAAGAGTCCTGTTTCCCTGGCCCCTCCTAAGGGACAGGATTTATAGCAGATGGATTCTTTTGACTTCTTTTGGGGAACTCTGCTTTTCAGTAGCTAAGAGAATTCAGGAACGCAAATGCCTTCTGCTCAAAATGATTTTGATGCCACAGCGGCAGATTCTGGGCCCATTCATCTCCTCCACGCCAACCCCCTGGCAGCCCCCAGCCCTGTGCAGCTTCTCAGCCCTGCTGGTTGGTGGAGCATCCACAGGGTGTCTCAGGTTTGATTTGAGGGCATCTGTGTTCTTCAACCAGATTGCTTCTCTTCTTGACTTATTTCATGTCTGCTGTGAGTCTAGCCACAAGTGCCTGAACACTTAGGTTTTATTTAGTGAATGTCTAGCTTCTTCATTTTGTAAGTTTATTTTGATATAATTTCAAACTCACGTAACTTACTAACATCTGTAAGAATGTTCCTGTAGAACCGCTGTATGTCAAAGATTAACATTTAGCCTCATCTGCTTCTCTCCCTGCCCCTCCACAGTGTGTTTGTGTGTGTGTGTGTGTGTGCATGTGTGTAGATGTATGTTTGTACACACACACTTTTCTGAACCACTTGAGAGTAAGTTGCAGACATCATACCCTCTTATTTGTAAATACTTCCGTGTGTATTTCCTATGAATAAGACATTCTCTTATAAAACCACAGCAAAAAGATCAAAATCAGGAAATTTAACACCGATAAGATACTGTTATCTAACCCACAGTCCATGTTAAAAACAATATCAAATGTCAAATATCTGTGATAGCATTTCTTCTTCTGTTCAGGATCTAGTTCGGGTTCATACATTGCGTTTAATTATCCTATGGGTCTCGTCTCTTCATCTAGCACTGTTCCTCGGCCTTTTTTCATCTTTTCTGACCTTGGCTTTTTTTCCTTCTTCTTCTGAGACAATGGCCTTGTTGTGTTTGAAGAGTTCAAGCCACTTATTTTATAGAATGTGCCACATTTTAACTTTGTTATTTCCTCATCCTCATGATTAGATTCAGATTATGCATTTTTGACAGAAATCCCATAGAAATGAGGCAGCTTTCTCTTTAATGGAGAAGGAGCTATAGGCATGGGAAGAGGGAGGGGAACTGGAAGGAACTGAGTGAGGTTGGATTGGAATGAAAGTTCTCGGGATAAACTGGTGATGGTCGATATAGAAATAGAGAAGGGTGTGTGTGTGCGTGTGTGTGGGTGTGTGTGTGTAAAATGCACCCCGCTAGGAGGTCCTGGGAACAGTAAGAGCACTAAAGTGAGCACACTTTGGTCCGGGATCTTGGTTTCTGCATGGCATCTCCCACTAAAAGGAGCCAGGAGTCCTTGGAGACCTGGCCAATGCCAGGACTGGGGCAGGGCAAGGAATAGATGAGCCCAGAACATCTTGTGCCAGAAAATAAGGAAGTACTTACAAACAAAGGGACTCTGACTTGTCAAATCTAGGACAATCTGAGATTTACAATAAATGAGACTCATGAATGATAGCCCATTGAATAGCGTAAGATTCGGCGAGTCCTACTGATATAACTAAAGAAGTAGGAGAAATGCACGCTCGCCGTACAGTGGAAGCTGGCCGCTAGGTGGAGCGGGGATGTGGAGCCGCTGCAGGGTACCCAGCGCAGGCACAGAACGCCATGGATGCACCCCGTGGGGCGGCAGCTTGAGGAACAGGATATCTACATTATCTCAAAGCAGGTTCCCAGAAATTCCATATTCATTACTTAGAGGGAAACGTAGTGGTTTCACTGAGGAACTATGAGGCAGACAGCACTTTAACCAATGACCAACGTCAGTGTCACTGCCCTCCTGCACCTTCTGACGGGATACTCTGAACAGGACATGGCATCGCTTCTCTGTCTCAGAAAACATAGACAGAATTACAAAATAAAAAAGGATTTTGGGAGGGCTGTTTGGCTTCTGGGGGTTTGAGCCCATCCATGCTGCAGAGTGAAGCAGAGGATGTCTTTGGACTAATTTCTGCACCAAATCATATCACTCAGTAATTCTCAAAAGTGTTTCTTTATTCCTTATTTGCATGTGATTGAGGTAATAACAGTCAAACAAGGAGACAGATATTTTGCATGGAGCCTCTCACCCTAAGCAGGCTGCCATTCACCTGAGAACACGTGGTCTTCCAGAACATCTCTGAGGAGGCCCAGAGGGGCACCCCCATCTGGTGCTGTCATTGCTGAGACCTGCTTTTTTGCTAGAAATGTGGGATTTTTCATATTGGTGGAAGCCAAGCATGCTATAAGTAGTCATAACTGCAAAAAGTAAGCAGAACACTGAGGAGCAGATAGATTAGATCATTTATTTTTTTATTGTATTTGTTTTATATTCATAAGTCTAAACATAACACAAAACAAAAATGAAAGGATTATATTAGCCTCCTGGGGCTGCTGTAACATGGTACCACAAGCTGGGTGTCTTGAAACAACAGGAATTTACCCTCTCACATCCCTGGAGGTCAGAAGTCCAAAGTCAAAGTGTCAGCAGGGCCACACTTCCTCTGCAGGCTCCGGGGACAGACCCTTCCTTGCCTCTTCCAGCTCCTGCTGCTGCCGCCGTTCTTGGCTGGTGGCTGCATCACACCAGTCTCTGCCTGTGTGGCCACGTGGCCTCCCTTCCTGTCTCTGAGTCTTTGCGTGGCCTTCTGGTGAGGACGCCAGTCATTGGAATGAGGGCTCACTCTATCTAATATGACCTCACCTGAGCTAATCATGTCTACATGACCCTATTTCCAAATAAGGTCACGTTCTGAGGTTTTGGGTGGACATGAAATTATGGGGGATGATATTCAACCCAGTACAAAATGAACAAAAGGAAACATATCATCCAAAACATCTGCTTTATAAATGATAAAGAAAACGTAGATAGAATTACGAAATAAGAAAGGACTTCGGGAGGGCTGTTTGGCTTCTGGGGGTTTGAGCCCATCCATGCTGCAGAGTGAAGCGTCTGCCTACCCAGAGGCCAGGCGTATCGGGGTGACAACCAGCAAGGCAGCGGCCCGAGTGTGGCTGCCGCGGTTTAGCAATAGTCACGGGAGCTGAAGTCAGACCTTTCAAAGAGGAAAGTCTAGCCTCCAGCCACTGCGTCCCCCATCCCCAAGCCCCAAGTCCTAAGTACAGAAGATGAAGAAATGAGAGAGGAAAGACGAATTTGGAAATAGAAGTAGAGTTGGCCTGACACCAGCTAAATAAATACAGCGTTTTCCTCTTCAGTCTTTAGGAACATTCCAGTTTGCTGTGTAAATGGACCCTTCACCCAATTCTACAGGACGGCTTCTGTCAGCCTGGCTACACCGTGGCAGTGACTCTTCCCAAAGGGTCTCATTCATTAAGGTGTCTCCCTCCACACAAGGCTGAACTAAAGGTTCCAGAGGCATGTGCTGCCCCTTGTGTGCTCCTCAGTGTTCTCAGGGCATCTCTAGGCGTGTGCTGTGAGCACCAGCCGGGAGTCACCCCGCAGAGGAAGGCAGGAGCCCAGAACGCATCACCAGGGCCTGATCACCCAAGCAGCCCTGACCATTGGGAACGCGGTGTGTGTCGGGGCCTCAGCACTCTTCAGACCTCAGCCCGACAAAGGGAGACAGCCTTCCTTCTGGGCTGTCTGGGTGGAGAGTGGAGATGTGAACCCACAGCCCATAGGACAGAGCTGCTCTTCTCAAAATCCTTCCTAGCTGGGTGATAACACCTGTAGAACTGGCACTGTGGTTGGAGAATCCTCCTGCATGGAGCAGGAGAGATGGTCCATGGACTTGTCTGAGACTGGGGAGGTGCTGGAGGCAACTTGGCCTGAGAACTTTGTTCACCTGTTTTGAGGAGATTGGAGAAGGAAACCCTGTACTCCAGTGAGGGCCGATCAGGGTCACCCATCAGCCTTACTTGCCCTAGTCAGCTCCAGCAGGTGGGGTGGAAGTGACCAGTTTGTCAAGCTGTGGGCTGGACAAGTGAGCATTGAGGGCCGGTGAAGCCCAGTGGCCTGGAATCTTCCTGCACCAGCAGTCGAAGGCGTGAGAAGCAGTGGTGGCCTAACAGAGAGCTTCATCCAAAGCGCTGAGACTTTCTTTCCTTGCCAGAAAGGATGGTTTTCAGAAACACGAGGACAGAGGCCGGGGCTTCTGGAGCAAATCCACTGTACCCACATAGCCTTTGTTCTTTGGGCTTTGGGATAAATGATAGGCTCGCCTTTTAGGGTTTCGCTTTTTTCCCATTTGGCCCTTGCCATGGGCTTGGAGAGGAAGAATTGGAGAAAGGCCATTGGAAGATAGTTCCCTGATGAAGAAGAGAGCACTGGGGAATTTCTGTCTTCAGTCAGCAGGTATTCTGCGAGTTGGTTTGGTTTGGTTCCTTCCCCAAAGGCACAGGCATTCCAAAGGTTGTAGTTTTGTGTCACACGGAGCCACCAACCTTTCTTTCCCACCTGAAATATGGCCTTTTTTTTTTTAAGAAAAATCTGGAAATATTTATTTGACCCCTACTTTAGCTGGTGACCAGAGAAGAAGGCAGCTCTGGGATCCTAGGATTTTAGTTACTTGTGGAAAGCTTCCCTCGGAGTAAATCACAACATTAAAAATGTAGATGCGCAGCTGGGAGAAGCAACCCCTTATCCCAGGGACTCTCGGAAACGCTGCCTTTCTTTGTCCTGTGTAGGACGCCGCCTTAGGTAATTATTGATTCAGGTTGTTGGTGGCGCCATTTGAAGTCTCTTCCCAGGCCACAAGCAGGACAGGTTCTCCAGGGTAGGGAGATGTGCCTAGGACACAGAAGAGCTGCCCCTCGCCTTCCACTCCTGTCAAATACTTCTTTCTCCCAACCCATTTTGTTGCCCCAAAAAGTATTTTTCTATGCGGTGGTTGAGACTCTTAGACTGGAGTTGCCCTTTGTCTTCTTTCTAAGGCACCTTCTTTTCTTCTTTCTTCCTCACACTCATGCTGACTCTTTCGGCTGCTTTTCTCCCAGCCAAACTGAGCGAGGGGCTTTGTACCAGTGTTTCTGTCACTGGCCTATTGAGAGCCTGCCAGCGTCACTGCCTTTTTCTCTTTGAGGGCCGTGAAATATTTATATGTCTGCCTTGCTTGTGTGCTTCTGAAAAGTTGCATAGAAACCAAAGAGCCAAAAATAAATATGATCTTAATTGCCCAGGATAGCAGGCTACGCCAGAAACTTGTGGTTAGTTTTGTTGTAAACTAAACATTTCATCGTGCTTGTTCTGCTTTGTAAACTCAAGTGTGCATCTCGAGTCCCAGGTTTCCCTTTGGTTACGGTTTCTTTAAATAGATGAATGCTTTTGATATTGTGACGTAATAATAAGAAACATGCTTTTGGTCTCTGGCCCTGGTTCTGGGCACACAGCTCCTACAACCTTTAGTGCTGAGTGTCTTTTTGTTTGCTAATGAGGTGACTGTGGCGGGCCCCAGGACAACCTCCTGGGGGACTGGTTGCCAGGGCAACCGACCACGTGATTAGAGGTTGGGACTCCACCCGTGGACCTCTGGGGAGGGGAGGGAGCCCGCAGAGGTGGAGTGGATCACCAGTGGCCGGTGTTCTGCTCGATCGTGCCTGTGTAATGAGGCCTCCACAGACTCCCTCAACGACAGCGTTTGGGGGCTTGCAGGCTGCTGAGCACGGGGAGGTTCCCGGAGGGTGGAGCCCTGGCGAGGGCACAGCAGCTCCGAGCTCCCTGCCCCATACCTCGCCCTGTGCATCTCTTCATCTGTATGTATTCTTTGTAACATCGTTTATAATAAATATCATCCTCTCCCACTGTTTTGTGTTTCAGGTACAGAGCCTTCATTTTTATTTTGACATTTCTGCTGTATGCAAGTTTTCACTTATCTCGAAAGCCTATCAGCATAGTTAAGGTAAGAATCATGGAAAGCACTGCCTGTCGTCTCTCCCTGCTTCTGCCCTCCCATCACGTCCCAGGGTGAGCTCCACAAGTACTGCACTGCTTGGGATGAAGCTGACGTCAGGTTCAGCAGCCAGAACAGGAAGTCTGGGTCCGCTGCCCCCCACCAGCTCCCTGACAATGAGACCGACTGTGGCTGGGCACCGTTTGGTAAGTCGATTATCGGTCCGTCCAGGAGCCGAAGCTTGTCCTGCTGGTTTTCAAATTCATATAGATAAGAACAACTATCAGCAGCTGCTTGGGGCCCTGGACTACTCCTTCCTGTGCGCCTATGCCGTGGGGATGTACCTCAGGTAGGTCTCCTTCAGTTTTCCAGACCCTTCCTTTCCTATTTGTCTTTCCTTCTCTCCACCTCAGTGGCATCATTGGGGAGCGCCTGCCGATTAGGTATTACCTAACTTTCGGGATGCTCGCCAGCGGAGCCTTCACCGCCCTGTTCGGCTTAGGGTATTTCTACAACATCCACAGTTTCGGATTCTACGTGGTAACTCAGGTAAGGGTTTGGATCCGTGGCTCACCATGTACCAGGTCAGTCTCTCCTTTGGCCTCTCCTGCAGGTCATCAACGGGCTGGTGCAGACCACCGGCTGGCCCAGCGTCGTCACCTGCCTCGGCAACTGGTTTGGAAAAGGAAGGTGAGAAAAAGCAGCCCTGTTTCCAATAGCAGCATCTTCTGTCTTCTGTTTTGTTGTGCTGCAGGAGAGGTTTGATTATGGGGGTCTGGAACTCCCACACCTCCGTGGGCAACATCTTGGGGTCATTGATCGCTGGCTACTGGGTGTCCACATGCTGGGGCCTGTCCTTCGTCGTGCCTGGAGCCATCGTGGCAGCCATGGGGATAGTGTGCTTTCTCTTCCTCATTGAACGTAAGTGCACGTGGCCTTGGAGACCACCCACCCTGCTCAGCCTCACTCATGTTTGCTCTTTCAGATCCGAACGACGTCAGGTGCTCCTCCACCCTGGTGACGGTAAGGACCCTGTTTTCTTGTCCTTTTCTAGATATCGCTCTAATGAAACTTTTTTTTTTACCAGCACTCAAAAGGCTATGAGAATGGTACAAACAGATTGAGACTCCAGAAGCAAATCTTGAAGAGCGAAAAGAACAAGCCTCTGGTAAGTCACACACAACTTCCACTTCCTAGAATTTCCTTTTTGTTCCCAATGGATTTGCCTCCAGGACCCAGAGATGCAGTGCCTGCTGCTCTCAGATGGGAAGGGCTCCATCCACCCGAACCACGTCGTCATTCTCCCCGGGGACGGTGGGAGTGGCACGGCCGCCATCAGCTTCACAGGGGCCTTGAAAATTCCAGTAAGTAAACGTGCCCAGGAGGAGTTTCAGAATGGAGGAGACGCCTGACTGCTCTCTCTTTCAGGGCGTGATAGAGTTCTCACTGTGTCTGCTGTTTGCCAAGCTGGTCAGCTATACTTTCCTCTTCTGGCTGCCCCTGTACATCACGAATGTGGGTGAGTATCCACGCTAGAACACATTAAATTCCCACTGTTTCACACTCCGTTGTCATTTCAATAGATCACCTTGATGCCAAAAAGGCGGGGGAGCTCTCCACCCTGTTTGACGTGGGCGGAATCTTTGGTGAGTTCATTAAGACTTGTTCTGCTGCAACAGTCAGTGCCTGAAGCCCGCCTCTCCGTTGCAGGTGGGATCCTGGCAGGTGTGATCTCAGACCGACTGGAGAAAAGGGCCTCCACCTGCGGCCTGATGCTGCTGCTCGCGGCCCCCACGGTCAGCCGTGCTGCCTTCCCTGGGCCCCAAAGATGGCTTTGACCTTGTGTCTTGATGTCCACAGCTCTACATCTTCTCCACCGTCAGCAAGATGGGGCTTGAGGCCACCATCGGTGAGTATGGAGGCCTTCCTGCTTTTCTTCCAATTTCCATTCTTTGCCCCTCTGCCTCCCACAGCCATGCTGCTGCTCAGCGGAGCCCTGGTCAGTGGGCCCTACACACTCATCACCACCGCCGTCTCCGCCGACCTGGTGAGTAGAACCGGGAGAGACACCAGCCCTGTATAACTGCACGTCTGTTTTTCCTCTCTTCTAGGGGACTCATAAAAGTCTGAAAGGCAACGCGCACGCCCTCTCCACCGTGACGGCCATCATTGACGGGACGGGCTCTGTAGGTGCGCAGAGAGTTTTAGCTCTGGGAGGTTTGAGCACCATGTGTGTCCATTTGCCTGATTTCAGGAGCAGCCCTGGGCCCCCTGCTGGCTGGGCTCCTCTCCCCGTCCGGCTGGAGCAATGTGTTTTACATGCTGATGTTTGCAGATGCCTGTGCCTTACTGGTAAGTCGGCCTATTTTTAGTCCAATCCACCTTAACAGGTGGGCTCACCTTTGTTTTGGTGCAGTTCCTGATCCGCCTCATACACAAGGAGCTGAGCTGCCCAGGGTCAGCTACGGGGGACCAAGTTCCGTAAGTCCCACTCGGGCCCTGTCTCCGTGCGTTAGAGCAGCTCTTCTTTCAACCTTTCTTTCAGATTTAAGGAACAGTGACACCCCACCCCAGTCCCGTGGAGGGGGTCTGGGCCCACCCTTCACAACTGCCTTTCAAGGACAGTTCAGACAAAGGGCCCTGCATGGAAAGAGTGACCTCCCTTTGCCTTTTGCACACGCACCTGGAAAAGACACAGAAGCCAACCTGAGAACCCCTGGTGCTATTTTAAAGGAGACATATTGCTGAACAGCAGTGAGAAAAGTCTGCAGGAACTGCTGCCTGAGCCAAGCCAGAGAACCGAAGACCCGGCCGGCCCTGGCCTCACAGGCGTGTGCCCATGCAGCCACCCAAATGCACGCGTGACAACAAGGCCGGGAGGGTGGGGGGGGTGCACAGGTAGCCCCGACCCTCTCAGGCATTCCAGCCACAGAACATCAAAGTGAGCGAGTACTGCGCTGGCTGTGGCTTCAGAGAACCTGTATGTGCCACATGGAAAAACAGGACACCAGAGCCCACCAGACAGTGCCGGCCAGCAGAGAAGCAGAGAGCCAGCGCCACACAACATCAAGAAGGCCGACAACCAGGTTGGAAACCAAGACGGAGCTCAGACCCACCACATCGCCCCAGAGGCTTTTCCAGCACCCATGATGTTTCGGACTGACCTAAAAACTAATTGTCGAGAAGCCAAGGGTGAGGAGGCAGGAAGCACCTCCGGTTGGAGGCACCCAGGCTTGCCAGCCACAGAGCGCCCCAAAGTCACCGTCATCCCAGCCCCTGGCCTTCCTGCTGCCCTCCGGGGCCATGGCACTGCTGTTCAGCTCAGGCACAGGGGCACAGCAGAGGTTTGGGAAGCGGTCTCCCCACCGGCACTGGGATTGGCGGGTCCAAGCCCAGCAACCGGCTTCGCTCCACAACACACACCACACCTGGGACTGTTTTTAATACATAGCAACAGACTGGGTTATTTATTTAAGATGTGTATTGTGTCATATGAAGTTTAAGAGACATAAATGGCATTTTGTTATTTATTAAGACAAACTCCAATTGTTCTCTGGCTGTTTTTTTCAGTTGTGTCTAGCAAAATACTTATCTGCCCTTTGAAATAAAATGTTTTTGTTTAAAAAATCTCAGAACACTCAGAGAATGTTGATGATTTC